TGTGACCCCAAGCCACATCAAAGGCACACCCAGCTCTTTCAACGAAAACAACCTTCTGTGGGCATGAGGGGCTCATGTATCTTAGGCCAATATCAAAGCCATATAAAGCCTGATGAATCAAGTCAGTCTTGAGCTGGGATCCCCGTTCCACCACATTTACATAGTGCCACCTTGGGTAACCCAGTTTCTTGGTAACCCACTAGAAGTAGCCTGGCTTATAATAAACTTACGACATACTTTTCACCATAATAACTTCCTTTTTAAAGTAGGTATTGGGTCTGTGATCCTGGGAGAACCCTAACCCAGGGAATTCCATAGCTCCCCTCTTTCACATCTTGGATTTTCTTTTCTCCACCTCCAGATTCCCAAGCTCTTAACTTGGAGGCAGAAGCACTGGTGGTGAGTTTAGAAATCTAGGAGAATCAGCAAGATACACAGACTCTTACAGTCTTAAGAGACCCGGGAGATGAAGGTGTAACCTTTTTCCAGCGCAGGGCTCCCACGATCCTCCAGACAGGCCCGGAGAAGCGGACCCTCATGGACAACAGCGCCCATCTCTGGTCAGAGAAACTCGACTGGCTCCTTGTGCGTCTATATGAGGGGCCTCTGGAACCTCTCCGGGGGCCCTGCAGACATGGGAAGGCGGCCAGCGTAGCCTCCCCAGCTTCTTCTCTCAGGGATTTACACCCTTGCTCTTGGACATCAGGCACAATGTGGACATCTTCAGTTGGGTACCGGGGGAGCTTGATGCTTCACTCCTGGGGTAAGGTGGGGATTAGGTGTTTGGGTGTCGGGGTGTGTGTTTGGAGGGGGTGATTTAAGTGACTCTGGAACTTGAAGCCATTCTAGAGAACAACACCCAAGCGGCCAGGAGAACCAGAATCTTTTCATCAACATCCACAAGGGTCACGAGAAAGGCTGTCATTGGCCAAGCTCCTAGGCTACCCAAACAAAGGAGGGAGGAGGGGAAGACAAACCCCGCCCAAGCCCCAGGGGATGGAGTTGGCACCAAGGACTTCTGGTCAACCCCAGGACAGCGGACAGCGGGCCGGGCACTTCCAAAGGCGCAGGAGCGAAGCAGCCCTCTCCAGCCGTGCACTGCACCTCCGCGGCCCGCGGGCGAGATTGGGGTCCCGGTGGGAAGCAGACGCGCAATCGGGGAGAAGCTCCAGCAGTGGAGGAAGAGTCCAGGGAGTTTCAGCTGGGCAGAAGGGGCGCAGAGGCTTGGGGCCAAGCGGAGTTTGCCCTGCGGGTCCTGCGCAAGGCCCCAGTGCCCCGGCTAAACCTTTGCCGCAGGATCCCGGAGCCGGCGTCCTTCAAGGAGCACAGAGGGCCCCGTAGCACGCCCCTTGCCCAGCGCCACCGACCCTTAAGCAGCGTCAAGGAAGGAGTCCCGATCAAGGACAGGGATCTGCGGCCATGGCCGAGGCCGCGGAGCCGGAGGGGGTTGCCCCGGGTCCCCAGGGGCCGCCGGAGGTCCCCGCGCCTCTGGCTGAGAGACCCGGAGAGCCAGGAGCCGCGGGCGGGGAGGCAGAAGGGCCGGAGGGGAGCGAGGGCGCAGAGGAGGCGCCGAGGGGCGCCGCCGCTGTGAAGGAGGCAGGAGGCGGCGGGCCAGACAGGGGCCCGGAGGCCGAGGCGCGGGGCACGAGGGGGGCGCACGGCGAGACTGAGGCCGAGGAGGGAGCCCCGGAGGGTGCCGAGGTGCCCCAAGGAGGGGAGGAGACAAGCGGCGCGCAGCAGGTGGAGGGGGCGAGCCCGGGACGCGGCGCGCAGGGCGAGCCCCGCGGGGAGGCTCAGAGGGAGCCCGAGGACTCTGCGGCCCCCGAGAGGCAGGAGGAGGCGGAGCAGAGGCCTGAGGTCCCGGAAGGTAGCGCGTCCGGGGAGGCGGGGGACAGCGTAGACGCGGAGGGCCCGCTGGGGGACAACATAGAAGCGGAGGGCCCGGCGGGCGACAGCGTAGAGGCGGAGGGCCGGGTGGGGGACAGCGTAGACGCGGAAGGTCCGGCGGGGGACAGCGTAGACGCGGAGGGCCCGCTGGGGGACAACATACAAGCCGAGGGCCCGGCGGGGGACAGCGTAGACGCGGAGGGCCGGGTGGGGGACAGCGTAGACGCGGAAGGTCCGGCGGGGGACAGCGTAGACGCGGAGGGCCGGGTGGGGGACAGCGTAGAGGCGGGGGACCCGGCGGGGGACGGCGTAGAAGCGGGGGTCCCGGCGGGGGACAGCGTAGAAGCCGAAGGCCCGGCGGGGGACAGCATGGACGCCGAGGGTCCGGCAGGAAGGGCGCGCCGGGTCTCGGGTGAGCCGCAGCAATCGGGGGACGGCAGCCTCTCGCCCCAGGCCGAGGCAATTGAGGTCGCAGCCGGGGAGAGTGCGGGGCGCAGCCCCGGTGAGCTCGCCTGGGACGCAGCGGAGGAGGCGGAGGTCCCGGGGGTAAAGGGGTCCGAAGAAGCGGCCCCCGGGGACGCAAGGGCAGACGCTGGCGAGGACAGGGTAGGGGATGGGCCACAGCAGGAGCCGGGGGAGGACGAAGAGAGACGAGAGCGGAGCCCGGAGGGGCCAAGGGAGGAGGAAGCAGCGGGGGGCGAAGAGGAATCCCCCGACAGCAGCCCACATGGGGAGGCCTCCAGGGGCGCCGCGGAGCCTGAGGCCCAGCTCAGCAACCACCTGGCCGAGGAGGGCCCCGCCGAGGGTAGCGGCGAGGCCGCGCGCGTGAACGGCCGCCGGGAGGACGGAGAGGCGTCCGAGCCCCGGGCCCTGGGGCAGGAGCACGACATCACCCTCTTCGTCAAGGTAAAGCTCGCTTCCCTCAATTCTTAGGACGAACTATTTTAACATTCTTTTCTTTTGTATTTAGGTAAAACTTACTGCATTAGGCTGTTCTCGCATTGCTATAAAGAAATACCTGAGAGTGGGTAATTTATAAAGAAAAGAGGCTGAATTGCTCAGATAGAAATCTCCTTCTCCACTTGTAGGCTGGTTATGATGGTGAGAGTATCGGAAATTGCCCGTTTTCTCAGCGTCTCTTTATGATTCTCTGGCTGAAAGGCGTTATATTTAATGTGACCACAGTGGACCTGAAAAGGTAAGACAAGGCGTCTGCCTTACTGAAATAACGCCCATAAACACTGCTGTTTCCTCCCACCTAGGAAACCCGCAGACCTGCAGAACCTGGCTCCCGGAACAAACCCTCCTTTCATGACTTTTGATGGTGAAGTCAAGACGGATGTGAATAAGATCGAGGAGTTCTTAGAGGAGAAATTAGCTCCCCCGAGGTAGGCCTCAGAAAACCAGTGTTCATAACTTGGTCTGTGATCCTCCAATTTTGAACTTTTCAAGGTATCCCAAGCTGGGGACCCAACATCCCGAATCTAATTCCGCAGGAAATGACGTGTTTGCCAAATTCTCAGCGTTTATAAAAAACACGAAGAAGGATGCAAATGAGAGTGAGTACCTCCCATCCTCCTGTTTTGTTTCATCTCTTTGTGATTTCTTGCCCTTCTGTTTTAGTTCATGAAAAGAACCTGCTGAAGGCCCTGAGGAAGCTGGATAATTACTTAAATAGCCCTCTGCCTGATGAAATAGATGCCTACAGCACCGAGGATGTCACTGTTTCTGGAAGGAAGTTTCTGGATGGGGACGAGCTGACGCTGGCTGACTGCAACCTCTTACCCAAGCTCCATATTATTAAGGTTCATCTTCCCTCCCGACACGTGTGCCGAGTCCCTTTACTGATCATTTTCTCTTCATTTTCAGATTGTGGCCAAGAAGTACAGAGATTTTGAATTTCCTTCTGAAATGACTGGCATCTGGAGATACTTGAATAATGCTTATGCTAGAGATGAGTTCACAAATACGTGTCCAGCTGATCAAGAGATTGAACACGCATATTCAGATGTTGCAAAAAGAATGAAATGAAGCTGGGCTGTTTTCTGTCTTATTTCTCAGTTGAGTGAGCAAGGATACGAAAACAGTGTGTTTGAAAACAAATTAGGTTTGGGTTCAATTCCTTCAATTTTTAAAAAACTGGTCTCTGAGAGTTTTTTAAATCATTGAGAGCCTGTTTTTCTTCTCTAAAACATTAGTTTAATTTTCTTCAAAATGAAAATACTGCTTTGTAATTACAAAATGAGACACACCTATCTTGATATTTTAAAGCAATATCAGAGGGTGTAAAGAAGGACATTTTAACAATCGCCTTCAATTTTACTCCACTTAATTACCGAAAACTTACTGGAGAACATGTTCCAAATCTTCAGTATCTTGTTCTCTCTCTCTCTCTCTCTCTCTCTCTCTATCACACACACACACACACACACACACACACACACACACAATTTCATTCATATATGGTATTGCATTATTTTATTTTAAAGCACTGGTGAGGGGACCTCTTGGTGATTCCTGGATGATCATACACAGAGGACTTACACCATACAAAAATATTGGGCACCGCAGTGCCAGAGAAGATGCTTGAGGTTAGATTTTAAGGAGTGGGGAATTGTGAAGCCCACAGATGCGCACGCAATGACCAGCAGGAACCGGAAGCCCTGGGTCACCCCCACTCTGCCTCATTTCTGCCTCCAGGATGCCACTGCCTCTGCTTCCAGGAAAGGCAAGGGGGAGGGTGCTTATCCGTGTCTCTGGTTCCAGCTTCCTGTCTTTGCTCCCTCCCCTCTCTTAGAGACTGTGCCTTCAGCAGGACTCTTAATATCTGCTGCAACTTGGAGAACCTCCCTGCCCTGAAATGTGAACCAAGCACACTTTGGTTCCTTCTCCGGGCGGCTCTCTCTGAGACCCAAGGCTGCAGTCCCTCAGTGCTGGTGGTATCGTGTGGGGATAGCAATACTTCTCTGCCCTTCATTGTCTCATCTAGACATCAAGCAGGGAAAATCCAGGGAGATTAAATTCATGGTGACAAGTCCTGGGCAGTTCTGGTAAACGGTCCAGTTAGGGAGGGAGTAGAAACTATTGACTCAAAAGAGTTTCTGGCTGATCTGTGGCTTTGCCTCCACCATCCCTAACCAACCTCTCATCACAGCTTTGTGTGTGGGCTGAGTGCTGGCCTTAACCCTAGGCGTGGAAGAGAAAATGTGAGGTTGTTTAGATACTCATCAGGACCTCACAGGAGCTGAGACTTATCAGCCAGAATGTGTTCTTCGGACAGTCGTACACATCTTACAGAAAACCCTCCTTGTAGAGTTGGTTGTGGTATGTGTTTGATGCTATAAAGCTCATTTTTAATGTGTACACCTGCTCTAGGGACGATTCGTTTGAAAGAGAGTAAGATGCATTAACAGAAACTATCCTGGGATTAGGTGAAAAATGTCTAGCAAAAGAAACAAAGTCTTTAATAGAGTGGCCTCTTTCGCTCTTCGATTATGACTGCTGCAGTTTTACCCCAGCAGTCAGCTGTCTTTGTCAACCATACGTTTTTGGAGATTGGGTCTAGCACATGTCACCCTTGTCCACGTTGTTTCACATCTGGTTAGGGGGCAGATTTTAAAATGTAGTTTTGTAATGTTACATTTAAGCATGATAAATGATTAGACTACCAGATGTTACTAGTGCTAACTTTGTATTCTTAGACATTAAAATGATTGACATAAACTCTTTGTGCCTTGAAAATGAAACAAATTATAAAAATGTTTAAATGGAACCAATTTCTTTTGGGTTTTATTTTTTATTTTT